TACCTGTGCCTCCTGTTTGTCACCATGTACCAGAGACAGTGTATTGCAGGGAAGCCTGTGTGCTCTCTTTCCCAGTCTTCCCTTATCGTGGGCCAGCCATCATTCTTTAGCTCACAGCTCTGAGGTCTTCCAGGAACAAGGCAGCTAGACTCTTGGTTGACTTATCTTCAAGTGACTCCTCAGGAAGGAATGTCCGCTGAGATGGCGATTCCGATTTCTGTTTAAAAAGCTTATCCTTAGTTGCTGAGAAATGAAAAAGAAAATATTCTCTGTTTTGGTTGGAGCCCCACAAAGCTAAAGTTGTGCATTCTCATGCTCCCTGGGCAGTGGCAATTAACTAACAAGCACTATTTAGGGAGCAGAGCCGAATTCTGCCGGCCCCCTGAAGAATACTGGTGCAAAGATCAAGGCACAAACAAGAGGGTGGCACAGTGACGGGGCTTATTACATTTGGAAGTAAGAAAACATGCAGCTTTGCCAAATGGAAAAGGAACAGCCATGAGGCAAAAGAGCCCTCCTCGGAACTTGTTGCAGAATTTGGATCAAAGTCTCAGGCCGAGTTTGGAAGCTCCAAGTAGTTTATCAGGAAAGTGGGAAAAACCAGAGGGGGGATGGTGGCAGCATAGCACTGTTGGATGTATCAGAGGTCAGGAGAGGTCAGAAGGCAGCCCAGGGTCACACAGGAACAGTGTCTGTCCCAGAACATGGCATGGATAAGCTCCACGTTGCTGCTGCTCCAGTTGCGGTCCTTGGGTCAGCAGCCCCAGCATGATACGTGAACTTGTTAGCAGAGTCGTGGGTTCCACTCCTGACCCACCCAATCAGCAACTGCATTTTTTCAAAATCTCCAGGTGGGTTATATGCACTGCCCTGGGAAATTGGAGAGGAAGTGTGAGAAAAACCATTTCCCCCTTCCAGCTTGCTGATGTTCACTTGAGAAGCTGATTGGAGGCGACTGATCATTGTGTGTGTGAAGGGAGTGTCCCTCCTTTGCGGCTGCACCTGAAGCATCCACTGTTGTGTTTCTTTCAGCCATATCAGCAGCGACAGCTTCCTGTGTGAACCTGAAGCATCCACTGTTGTGTTTCTTTCAGCCATATCAGCAGCGACAGCTTCCTGTGTGACTGCCAGCTGAAGTGGCTGCCCCCGTGGCTAATTGGCAGGATGCTGCAGGCCTTTGTGACAGCCACCTGTGCCCACCCAGAATCACTGAAGGGTCAGAGCATTTTCTCTGTGCCACCAGAGAGTTTCGTGTGCGGTAAGACTGTCTTTGTAACTTTTTCTCTCCTTCAGCGCTTTACAGTTGACCCTTCTCTCCCCAGATGACTTCCTGAAGCCACAGATCATCACCCAGCCAGAAACCACCATGGCTATGGTGGGCAAGGACATCCGGTTTACATGCTCAGCAGCCAGCAGCAGCAGCTCCCCCATGACCTTTGCCTGGAAGAAAGACAATGAAGTCCTGACCAATGCAGACATGGAGAACTTTGTCCACGTCCACGCGCAGGACGGGGAAGTGATGGAGTACACCACCATCCTGCACCTCCGTCAGGTCACTTTCGGGCACGAGGGCCGCTACCAATGTGTCATCACCAACCACTTTGGCTCCACCTATTCACATAAGGCCAGGCTCACCGTGAATGGTATGGAAACACCATCTTTGTTATAGTACCAGGTAACCCGACCCTGTATACGTATGTTTTCCAGTGTTGCCATCATTCACCAAAACGCCCCACGACATAACCATCCGGACCACCACCATGGCCCGCCTCGAATGTGCTGCCACAGGTCACCCAAACCCTCAGATTGCCTGGCAGAAGGATGGAGGCACGGATTTCCCCGCTGCCCGTGAGCGACGCATGCATGTCATGCCGGATGACGACGTGTTTTTCATCACTGATGTGAAAATAGATGACGCAGGGGTTTACAGCTGTACTGCTCAGAACTCAGCCGGTTCTATTTCAGCTAATGCCACCCTGACTGTCCTAGGTTTGCCTATTGCTCTACTGTGTGTGTGTGTGGAATGACTAAGATCTCTGTTGCTCTCTTGTAGAGACCCCATCCTTGGTGGTCCCCTTGGAAGACCGTGTGGTATCTGTGGGAGAAACAGTGGCCCTCCAATGCAAAGCCACGGGGAACCCTCCGCCCCGCATCACCTGGTTCAAGGGGGACCGCCCGCTGAGCCTCACTGAGCGGCACCACTTGACCCCTGACAACCAGCTCCTGGTGGTTCAGAACGTGGTGGCAGAGGATGCGGGCCGATATACCTGTGAGATGTCCAACACCCTGGGCACGGAGCGAGCTCACAGCCAGCTGAGCGTCCTGCCCGCAGCAGGCTGCAGGAAGGATGGGACCACGGTAGGCATCTTCACCATTGCTGTCGTGAGCAGCATCGTCCTGACGTCACTGGTCTGGGTGTGCATCATCTACCAGACCAGGAAGAAGAGTGAAGAGTACAGTGTCACCAACACAGGTCAGGCCCTGCCAGCGGAGCTGACTTTCAAGCCTGGTGTTCTATTTGTTCTGTCTCCTTGCAGATGAAACCGTCGTGCCACCAGATGTTCCAAGCTACCTCTCTTCTCAGGGGACCCTTTCTGACCGACAAGAAACCGTGGTCAGGACCGAGGGTGGCCCTCAGGCCAATGGGCACATTGAGAGCAATGGTAAGGCCTCAGTAACTGTGAAGCAGAGCTCTGAGTTTCTAATCGTGTTGGAATCCACTTGCAGGTGTGTGTCCAAGAGATGCAAGCCACTTTCCAGAGCCCGACACTCACAGCGTTGCCTGCAGGCAGCCAAAGCTCTGTGCTGGGTCTGCGTATCACAAAGAGCCGTGGAAAGCGATGGAGAAAGCTGAAGGGACACCTGGGCCACATAAGATGGGTATGAGATGCTTCCCATTGGAAGTAGTTTCTGACTCTAACCCATCTTTGGCGCTGTCCTTCAGAACACGGTGGCCGGGTCGTATGCAGTGACTGCAACACCGAAGTGGACTGTTACTCCAGGGGACAAGCCTTCCACCCCCAGCCTGTGTCCAGAGACAGCGCACAGCCAAGTGCGCCAAATGGCCCGGAGCCGGGTGGGAGTGACCAAGAGCATTCTCCACATCACCAGTGCAGCAGGACTGCCGCTGGGTCCTGCCCCGAGTGCCAAGGGTCGCTCTACCCCAGTAACCACGATAGAATGCTGACGGCTGTGAAGAAAAAGCCAATGGCATCTCTAGATGGGAAAGGTAACTTTTGACTGTCTTCTAACAGGTGGGTTGGGGGTCTGACAGGTTCGTTCTTTCCTTGTAGGGGATTCTTCCTGGACTTTAGCAAGGTTGTATCACCCGGACTCCACAGAGCTACAGCCTGCATCTTCATTAACTTCAGGCAGTCCAGAGCGCGCGGAAGCCCAGTACTTGCTTGTTTCCAATGGCCACCTCCCCAAAGCATGTGACGCCAGTCCCGAGTCCACGCCACTGACAGGACAGCTCCCCGGGAAACAGAGGGTGCCACTGCTGTTGGCACCAAAAAGCTAGGTTTTGTCTACCTCAGTTCTTGTCATACCAATCTCTACGGGAAAGAGAGGTAGGAGAGGCTGCGAGGAAGCTTGGGTTCAAGCGTCACTCATCTGTACATAGTTGTAACTCCCATGTGGAGTATCAGTCGCTCACAGGACTTGGATCTGAAGCACAGTAAACGCAAGAGGGGATTTGTGTACAAAAGGCAAAAAAAGTATTTGATATCATTGTACATAAGAGTTTTCAGAGATTTCATATATATCTTTTACAGAGGCTATTTTAATCTTTAGTGCATGGTTAACAGAAAAAAATTATACAATTTTGACAATATTATTTTTCGTATCAGGTTGCTGTTTAATTTTGGAGGGGGTGGGGAAATAGTTCTGGTGCCTTAACGCATGGCTGGAATTTATAGAGGCTACAACCACATTTGTTCACAGGAGTTTTTGGTGCGGGGTGGGAAGGATGGAAGGCCTTGGATTTATATTGCACTTCATAGACCCCTAGGCTGCTGTGCGGTGGGACTCCACATGCGCCGGAAGGAGCTTCAGGTGAGCACTGCTCATGTGTGGATGCCCCTGCAACAGGCTTCCCTGTCTGTAGAGCCAGGGGTGCAAGTGCCATCCACACTTGCAGTGAATGGCTTTTCCTTTTAGGTTTAAGTCCTGTCTGTCTGTAAGGCGTAGAATCTGTCCGTCTGTAAGGCGTAGAATGAGGGTTGTTAATCCATCACAAGCAAAAGGTCAGAACAGTTAAACACTGCCTTTCCTCCTCCTCTTATTTTATGATAAAAGCAAATGTGGCCTTCTCAGTATCATTCGATTGCTATTTGAGACTTTTAAATTAAGGTAAAGGCTGCTGGTGTTGGTACCTGTGGATTTTTCTATACTGATGTTTTCGTTTTGCCAATATAATGAGTATTACATTGGCCTTGGGGGACAGAAAGGAGGAAGTTCTGACTTTTCAGGGCTACCTTATTTCTACTAAGGACCCAGAGCAGGCCTGTCCATGCCATTCCTTCGCACAGATGAAACTGAGCTGGGACTGGAAAGGACAGCCCTTGACCTGGGTTCTGGGTATAATTTGCACTTTTGAGACTGGTAGCTAACCATCTTATGAGTGCCAATGTGTCATTTAGTAAAACTTAAATAGAAACAAGGTCCTTCAAATGTTCCTTTGGCCAAAAGCTGAAGGGAGTTACTGAGAAAATAGTTAACAATTACTGTCAGGTGTCATCACTGTTCAAAAGGTAAGCACATTTAGAATTTTGTTCTTGACAGTTAACTGACTAATCTTACTTCCACAAAATATGTGAATTTGCTGCTTCTGAGAGGCAATGTGAAAGAGGGAGTATTACTTTTATGTACAAAGTTATTTATTTATAGAAATTTTGGTACAGTGTACATTGAAAACCATGTAAAATATTGAAGTGTCTAACAAATGGCATTGAAGTGTCTTTAATAAAGGTTCATTTATAAATGTCAGTATAGTTGGTGGTCCTTCTTTTACAAACGCA